GGGGGGCGCTGGCGGCGGCGGACGCTGCAGCGGCGGCGGGGCTGGCGCCGCGGCGGCTCCCGGGCCGGGACAGGCCTGGGCACCGGGCGGAGCTCCGCGGCCGGGCGGCAGCGGCGCGGAGCGGGCACGGCGCCTGCAGCCGGGCCCCGGCCCCGGGGGCGCCGCCTCCCCCCGCACCTTCTGCACGGTGGGTGCGAGGGCGCGCGCTGGGGGCGCCGGGACGGGCGGGGCGGGGCAGGGCGCGGCGCGGGCACCTGGGACGGCCGCCCCCGCACGGGCGGAGCGCGAGGAGCCCCAGCCCAGCCCCGCGGGGAGGCTCCCGCAGCCCAGGGACCTCGAGCTTTCCCCGCGCCGGGCGCTGCAGCCGGGCCCCTCCCGCGAGGCGCCCGGCAGCCTGAGGCTTCCTTTTGGTTCCCGCCCCGGGACGGGAGGCTCCGTCCGCTCCCTGGACAGCCGGGGTGCTCCCTCCTTCTCCCTCCCGCGCTCTCCTCCCCCGTCCGTTTGCAGGGAGGTGCTCTCCTCGGGCGGCGGGGAAGGCGGGGTGAGTGGGGAGAAAAGTGCCCGCGGAGATGGGCTGTGCGGGTGGAGGTGGAGGGTGAAGGGCCAGGGAGGTGCGGGGTTGGGGTCGGGGTTAGATTGTGGAGGGATGACAAGGACCTCCTGGCAGTGAGGAAGCGCGACTCCCGGAGGACCCGGACCCGGAGGAGAGTATTGAGAAGGGCTCGGGATTTCCATCCAATGAAGGCAGCTTCTCTCATGGCCATTGCTTCGGAGCTCTGGGCTGGGAGGGGATCTAGGGGTGGCCGGGGTCCCCTTTGGGCTCTCCTGTCTCCCACGCCAGGTTATATAAGGAGGCAAGCAGGCTCCTGTAGGTAACCAGCCTCTCCCTTGCCCAGCCCAGCTTAGAAGGCTCTCCTCTGCTCCTCCCTTCAAAGGAGGTTGTCGAGGGGTAGGGGTGCAGTGGGGGGTGGGAGAGTGTAGGGGTGGATTGGGCCTTCCACCTGGATCCCTGGACCCTGGGATGGCAGAGCCAGGCTTTGCCTGGGTCAGTAGGAGGAGCAGGGAAGATGAGGAGGCTGGGGAAGATGGGGAGGTCCTGGCTCTTTTGCAGGGATGGAGAGGCTGGTGGAAGGAGAAATCAGCCGACCCCCTTGGGTCATCTCCAGTTGCAAGATGGCGTGGCCCTTGCCCAGGGTGCTGCCCTCCCTGTTGGAATCCAGGGCATGGGGCTATGGCCCGACCACGTGTGCTCAGGGCAAATGTGCTCAGGTCTATATCTCAGAAAGGGCTTGCAGCCTGCTTAGGCGTGTGTACCCAGGCTTAAATCTTGGTGGTCTCTCCCTAGGGTCTTAATTGGAGGAGCATCAGGAATTGGGAAGCTTTGAACCATGTTTGGGTACATTTGTACCCAAACGTCCTTTAAGCCCTTGGTAGAAACTGCATTCGCGTATCATCTCCCTTCCCCCCAACCTTCCTTCCCTGAGGGTTTTAAAAAACACTTCCCATTGCTTTTACCTTTCCAGCAAATCTGGCTGCAGCTTGGATGGATAGCTTATCTTCCTTTGCAGGTTTCTAGGGGAGAGTTTAACCAGGTATCAGGTGTGAGCATGGCTCTGATTTTGTATAAACCTGAGGATCGAGGAAGAGAAGCAAAATCTATTCTCACACCTCTGGGTGGTTAAGGTTTTGCCTTGTTTAGAGCAGGGAGGATGGATTTCTCAAAGACTCTTCTGTTCCCTTCTACTTTGGCTTTGGTTCAGAGCTGCAGGCAGCTCCAGAATCTTCCTGAAGAGCTGGGTGCTGTGTGATTTGAAGGGCTGCAGGAAGTCATGGGTGTGTAGACCTCTGGCTTTTCTCCTAGGTGGGCTGCAGGAAGTCATGGGTGTGTAGACCTCTGGCTTTTCTCCTAGGTTGGCTGCAGCCACCTCCAAGGAGATGTGTTGCAAAGTGGTGACAATGCCCCCTAGGAAGGGTTTGGATAAGGGTCTCCCCACTCATCCACTGCCTAACTTTTGCAGCTACCAGGGAATGCTCCTCCTGACTCCCTGGGTTTGTTGTCATCTCCCTACCTGTTTGTAGGATGTGTGGGCATTTTTTTCCAACCTGCAGAATCCCTGGCAGGAATAGGCTCTCTGGGCCTTGTTTGTCGTGGGGCTACTGGTGTTGCAATGGGCTGTCTCTCTCGAGTGTCTGTTTCCAGCTCCACTCTGGAAAGAAAGGGGCCAACGCCGACTCTAGGCCGGCCTGCTCTGTATTCATTCAGCTCCAGCTCAACTTGAGCAATCAGAGCCAGGGTTGAGGGCAAGCTACATTCTTTTCTGCCTTTCTGCTGCAGGATGCAGTTTGCTTTTTTTCCATGCGAATGAATTATGTTTGAAACCGAAATGGGAGGAAGAGAAAAATGGAGTGAGTGTATATGGGTATGTGTGTGTGCATACCTATATAGGCAGGGGAGGGCAGCAGGCACATTATTTTTCCATTTTCCTTTAATTAAGGCTCTGTGGAGGTGTGTTTGAAAACAGAGGGTCTCCTATGCCTTTGAGGAGGGTGAGAACACTGTTTTGGCTGCGTCCCGGGCCATATGCAGCGTATGGTGGCCAATGAAACCGGGCCTGGCTCATTCTGTTGCTTGTCTTGGCAGTCGGTTCCGTGGCTTGTATTACCAGCTCTGGAACTTAGGGGCTGCCAAGCTCCATGTGCCTGTGTATGTGTGTGTGCGTGTGCATGTGTGTGCACATGCGTTCTTGTGTGTGTGTGTGGTTTGGCCTCTCGGAACTCAGCAGAGACAAATGCCTTAGCGACCCAGTCTTGGAATTTTCAGACTGTGTTTCTTTACTTATTGCTGGCTGTGGGAGGCCTGGCCAGAGCCCACCATTCTTAGTTGTTGTTGTTTTTTAGTCTGTTTTCTTGCTGCAGCCCACGGGATTTAGTTGCAGAGCTCCATTTGCAAAGCTTCAGCTGGCCAGTGGCATTTTTTAAAAAAAAGACCAGGGCGATTATCACACCTTGTGTGTGTGTCTGTATTAGGTGTGGTAGTGTTAACCCCTGCCAGCCACCAAGGACCAGAGCTGGCGTGAAGTAGAAGGGAAAATAGAAAGCTTGTCCAATGGTTGTACGCTCCCAGCTTCCTCTTGCTGCCTGGGTTAAAGATTCCTGGCAGAGATAACTTCATATGTATTTATTGAGCGCCTACATTAGGCAGAGGACAAAGCGATGTTATAGGCAAGGCCTTGGAAGCATTTCTCTGGTCTCCAGGGAAGAGCAGGAGTTCCCTGGGGGTTGGTTCCAGGTTCTTCTATGGCTGGGATGGCTGTGCAGGGATCACGGCTGCCAGTGTTCAGTGGCTTCTCTTGAACCCAGCTACCGCTCCTTGTCTTCTTATGAAGCAGTGCAGGGATGGAGTAGAGGGCACAGGAGATGCTGGCTGTCTGCCTTGGGGCAGAAATGGAAACCTAGTTCTTGATGGCACCTTGTTGCCAGTGTCTGTGCAGCTGTGTTCTGGCCTGCAGGGTGGAGGAGACCTTAGAGGAAACCGAGGCCGAGGGCAGGTGCTGGGCCCCATTTCTGCACCTTCTACCCAGCCCTGACCTGGCACCCTTTGTTTCTGTTCTGCAGTCAACTGCCAGGATGCAAGATGGTCCTGCCCCCTTGGGGTTTAGAGCTGGAAAGTGGGAGAGCGGAGAATCCTCTGGGGAGAATCCTCTTCATGGCTGCAGGAAACAGAGACTAGTCCAGAAGGGACCTTGAGGGGTCATCTGGCACTAGTGCCCCTCCAGGAAGGAAGGCCCTGGTGGCCACACTGACTTCACTCTTACTATGTGCAGGCACTGTTCCAGGTACTTTCCAAGTATTAACTAATTTAATCCTCACTCTTAACCCCCCCTTCCTCTTGGCCTGCAGAGCTGGGGACAGCCATCTGAAGAGGGCCTTTTGCTGCTCGCCTTCACTCTCAGTCTTGGGGCCTTCCCCATCATCTTGCTTCTCGCCTTCTGGATCTCCTCGACTTTTGGAAGCCGCGTGACCTACGTCATTCAGATTCCAAGAGAGAGGTCATCCTGGGTGATTCCTTAGCTCCAAGAAGAGGCTTGGTGGTTGATTCTCCAAGATTCATGGTAGCAGGTACTATGCGCCATGACCCCTGGCCTGGCACCTGACTGTCCTGCTCTTTTCCTGCCCACTCCAGGCTGGCCTGCCACTCCTCCTGCTATGATGCCTGGGCAGATCCCGGACCCTTCGGTGACCACAGGCTCCCTGCCAGGGCTTGGCCCCCTGACCGGGCTCCCCAGCTCGGCCCTGACTGTGGAGGAGCTGAAATACGCTGACATCCGCAACCTCGGGGCCATGATTGCACCCTTGCACTTCCTGGAGGTGAAACTGGGCAAGAGGCCCCAGCCCGTGAAAAGTGAGGTGAGCGAGCCTTTTACCCCTGGCAGATTCCAAGTGTCTAATCAGTGGCTCTGTGCCCTCACAGCTAGATGAGGAAGAGGAGCGAAGGAAAAGGCGCCGGGAGAAGAACAAAGTCGCAGCAGCCCGATGCCGGAACAAGAAGAAGGAGCGCACGGAGTTTCTGCAGCGGGTGAGCTGACCGGGTGGGTGGGGAGGCCTGCCAACTCACAGCGTGCTTCTGTGTTGGTATACAGGAATCCGAGCGGCTGGAACTCATGAACGCAGAGCTGAAGACCCAGATTGAGGAGCTGAAGCAGGAGCGGCAGCAGCTCATCCTGATGCTGAACCGACACCGCCCCACCTGCATCGTCCGGACCGACAGTGTCAAGACCCCCGAGTCAGAAGGCAACCCACTGCTCGAGCAGCTCGAGAAGAAGTGACCATGGGCTGGGAGGAGGTGGAGGAGGAGGAAGAGGAGAAGGAAAAGTGACGAAGAGAGAGGAGGAGGGGGGCCCCAGATGGCCCTTCCTTTGGTGCATGAAAAACTGTACAATGAGGTTCAGCACAGCCAGCATCAGCCGAGCTTTTTTGTGAAACTCAGATCAGCCACCCAGGAGGAAGAGCGGGCTGAGGAAACCCAGAGGGACCAAGCGCTGAGACCAAAGTTGACCCTCGGGTAGGGTTGTCCTGCCTGGGGCCCCACTTGAAGGAGGCAGGACAGAGGCACCGAGGCCAGGGAGACGCCCAACGAGGCAGCCCTGGGCTCTTCTCTGGCCTCTTCACCAGGGCACCCATCCAAGGAACCTCCGAACAGCCAGGAAAAGCCATGAGTTGCAACCAAAACGCGGCTGAGGATGGAACTCAGAATGAAACTGCAACCCACCTGCCCCCAGCCCTGCCCCTCGCCCTGATGCGAAGCTGGAGAGGGGCGTGCTGCGGGGCCCTGATGCCCCCACCCACCTCGGTCCAGCGCGGCCCTGCCCAGGAGGCGGCAGCCGGGCGCACCCTCGCCAGCCCTGCTGGAGTTTGCTGTGGGCACTGAGGCGCGGGCGCCCTTCCAAAGCACATACTCACCGAATGTTTACAGACTGGCTGTCCTGGCAGGGCTTTCAACTGCACATGTTTTTTATACTTTCCTTTTTTTTTTTTTTTTTAATATTTTTTACAAAAAAAAAGATTTTATACAAGCAATATATATATGGATTTCTATAATCACTCGATGTGATACAGTATAAATATGCTATGGTTTGTTTGTTATGAACAGATAGCCACCAGTTACGGCCGTTGTGTGTAACTCCTAAGTACTGTAGTCTCTGGGTGTCGGGGGTGGCCAGGGCGGGGGCGGGGTGCATTTCCATCCTTGTAAACCCTTCATAGTACTCAGTCCTGTATCGCTCAGTAAACATTGCTCTTACTTACATAGCCGCCTTGCGTGGTGTCTGCCTGGGGAATGGGTGCAAGGCCCTCTCAGGGTCGGAGACTGTTTGGAGCCTCTGCTATAGGCCTGTTCATTTTCACAACAGCTCTCCTATTTCACAGATGAGGAAGCTAAGGCTCAGAGACATTAAGCCACCTGCAGTTACTATTTTGAGAGCAGTCAGAGTGTTCGCTCACTCTGCAGATGTTTTCTGAGGGCCTGTTGTGTGTGCCAGGCCCTGAGAATTCACTGGAGGATGAAACAGACCTAAGTCTTGCCCTTGTGGGGCCTCCAGTAAGGAGTGAATCCTGTGCTTGCTCCATAAGTTGTCTCATTTCGTCTTCATGGCAGCCTTGCCAGGGAACAGCACTTGTCCCCAATTCACAGATGGCGAATTAGAGGTCCAGGGAATTAAACTCGCAGACACCATTTGTTGAAGACTTATTTTGTGACAAGCAGACATAGTCTCTTCCCTTCTCACAAGAGCACAAACTAGGCACGATTCTTCTCATTTTACAGATGGTTTAACTGAGGCTCAGAGAAGGTAAGCGACTTATCCAAGGTAACCCAGCTAGCAAGGGATAGAGCTGGTGTTTGAACTCTCCCTCCAGAGGCCTGTGACTCTCCTCCTGTCACCAACCCACTATGATTGTCCTCATGGTTGAATAGGAAGCTTATGAGGCCACAGTTATAGATTTAGTTTCTGGGAAGGCTGGATAGAGTTCCAGGTTGTCCCATGATCACAGAGTGAACCAACTACCCTGGTCAATGTGTGTCTGACCCAGGGAAGGGTGTGGATGGCTTCTCTGCCCCCTCACCTCGACAGCTGAATCCCTGCCACCCAGGGCCGGAGCAGCTCAGTGGCATTCACTCAGTGCCTGCTGTGTACCTGGCACTCGGCAGTTCTCAAGGCATGTCACGCATGAGGAAGGCGGGAGAGGTGTTTTTAGCTTCCTTGTATACTGAAGCTTGCAAAGGCTACAGTTTACCCAACTAAACTTGACTCCTGCATTCTAATCATGTGTTCTTTCTCCTCCATCCCTGGACTTAGGATAACTAGTTGCTGGTGATGACTTCGTGTCAAGAACAGCAGTGAACCTGGGTTGCTTCCCAAATTGTGGACGAGGCCTTCTGGGATGGGCAGAAGTGGAGAATGGTGATTAACACACCTGTGATCCCTCCCTCGCTCACTCCTCTCAGTTTCCCTCCACCCAACACACTTGGTGTGGACTCCCCTGCACCCCGCCCTAGAAACAGGACCTGGTCCTCTCACTGTCAGCTGTGGCAGAAGGTTGTGGCAGCGGGTTGCCTTCTGTCTCGGGGGTCTTGAGGCTGTCGGTCCGGACGATGCAGGTGAGGCAGTGTCAGTTCTGCATCAGGAACCCCTCGCGCTGTAATCCTTTGATATTTTTCAAGCCATGAGAAAAATGAAGTGGACTTACCAGGGTCCCTCCAGTGACCTAGTGGATGTTCTTACAGGACTGCCGTGTGCCACTGGCTGTGGCTTCCCTGGTCCTGTGCTTGGCCACCGGGAGCTGGCATCTCCAAAATAGAGCCTCCTTAGCCTGTGCAGGTGGGCTGTCTTCCAAAGTCACCACACCAGTGACTTGTGCTGTGCGGAGCCTTCCTCACCAGGACCACTGGCTGCTCCTGTGGCTAGAAGTCACAATTATAGGCTTCATTGCAAGAGCCAGCATTTGAGTTTCTTCTGGGCACCTGCCACTGTGCATGTGTGACCTCAACTGCTTTGTGCACCCTGACTGGGGGGTAGGTGCTAGCGTTCCAACATTACAGATGAGAAAACCGAGGCACACAGAAGAGGTAACCTGCCCAAGGTCACAGGTGTTAGGTGGCAGAGCCAAGATGTTATTGTCAGTCTGACTTCAGGTGCATAAAACCTGAGGCTGAGCCTCCCCATGAGAGGAAAAATGTGTTTGTGGTGTGACCTCAGTTGCCAGGGAACTTGTGCAGGAAGCCGGGAGAGATGGCACAGACCCACCTGTGCTCACAGTACATGTTAAGAATTCCCAAGTCTCAGGCAAACCATCTCCAAGGGTGTTCACAGAAGACACACCTTAAAGGCAAACGGGTTCATGATGTAATCTTCTATTGACTAGCTGTGAACCTCATTTTTCTTATCTGTGAAGTGGGAACAGTAATAATCCAAGTCTTTTTATGGAGTTATCAAGATCAAAAAAGGAATGGATATACAAAGTGTTTTGTGAAATAAAAGCTCCCTAAAATGGTAATTATTTTGTCCTCTGTTAGTGTCGGTAGTTATTGATATCTACATAGTACAGGTTATTTAAATATGTTTTATTCTGTAAAGATGGGCTGCCAAGTTTGTGTTCTGACCCTGTACGTGGTCCCTATGGTGTGATGAATGCCTGGGATCGCAGACTCCTGGATCTGTTCAGCTCCTGACTGGTCACAACCAGCCATGCTGGATGCATCATTCCCTCCCTGGGCCTCAGTGTGCCCTCCTGCCAGGTGGTCACACATAAGACCTGTGCCACCTCTGCCCAGGGTTCCTATGAGAATCAATCGAGTTGATGAATGCAACCATGGCCTGAGAAAGACAAGACGCTTTAGCTATCAGATGGGCAGAAACAAGTATGTGTTGGTAAGAATATGGATTAAAGGTTGGGAGGCCAAGATGGGTGGATCATGAGGTCAGAAGATTGAGACCACCCTGGATAACACGGTGAAACCCTGTCTCTACTAATAATACAAAAAATTAGCCGGGCATGGTGGCACGTGCCTGTAGTCCCAGCTACTCGGGAGGCTGAGGCAGGAGAATCACTTGGACCTGGGAGGTGGAGGTTGCAGTGAGCCAAGATTGCGCCACTGCACTCCAGCCTGGGTGACAGAGCGAGACTCCATCTCAAAAAAAACAAAACAAAAAAAATGTGGATTAAAGGAAACTTAGATATGCTGCCAGTGAGAAACTGTGCAAAGCAATTTGGAAATAACCAGTAAAACTAAAGCTAAACGCATCCTTTGACCTAGCAGTTTTCCTCCTAGTCTTGGGAGGAACTCTAGCACAGGGGCAAAAGGAAATGTACAAGAATGTTCACTGATGGCTTTGTTTGTATTTTTAAAAAGTTGAAAACAACCTAAATGATGATCAGCATAAGAACAAATAAATTGTGGTATTTTCCTAAAATTGAATATTACTCAACAGGTAAAAAAGAATGAACCAGAGCTATATGTATCAATATGGATAAATCTCAGAAACCTACTGTTGAGATGGAGGGTAGGGGAGTGAACTGCGGAAGGATACCACTTATGTCATATTTCTAACTAAATGTATACGTTGATACTTTATTGTTTATGGCTACACACACATCTGGGTAATAGAGGTATAAAAGCCTGCACAAGAATGCTGTCAATATCACAATCAGTCATAGGGAGTGCTCCTGGGAGGGCCGCGGAGAGGAGGGAACTAGGGATGCCACTGCAAGGGTAAGTAGGACGCTGGACTTCAACTTCAACTATACACATAACATTTCATTTATTTTTTTAAAATCCCCATCAAATGTAGAATGACAGGATTTTTCAGAGGTGGGTGATGTGTGCACAGATGTGGGCTATCTTCTCCACACTCCTCTGTATATTTGATATTCTTTGCAATAAAAGAGAACAAGCCACAATACAAATAGGAGGTTTTGTTTTTATTATTGCCTT